AGGACAAGAACAACAACAAAAAATTAAAGTAGGACAAATGTGTTTAAGGTACTTTATAGTTTTATTTTTATTTATTTATTTCTTTGAGACGGAGTTTTGCTCTTGTCCCCCCAGGCTGGAATGCAATGGTGCGTTCTCGGCTCACTGCAACCTCCGCCTCCCAAGCTCAAGCGATTCTCCTGCCTCAGTCTAAGGAATAGCTGGGATTACAGGCACACGCCACCACGCCCGGCTAATTTTTGAATTTTTGGTAGAGACGGGGTTTCGCTATGCTGGCCAGGCTGGTCTGGAACTCCTGAGCTCAGGTGATCGATCACGCCCGCCTCAGCCTCCCAAAGTGCTAGGATTACAGTCGTGAACCACCGCGCCAGGCCTACTTTATAGTTTTAATTTTTTTTTTTTACATAAAAGTGGTTTATTTGTATGTAGACCTCTACATAAAAATTACAATGAGGGTTATTCCCAGGTATAGGAGCGGTGTTTCTGGTTAAAGAAATCATGAATGATGTTTTCAGAGACACTCATGAAAGAGAAATGGCTCCCCGGGTTCTGAGGGTGAGGAGCAGCGCCCGCCCTCTAGGATGCTTCCAGAGTGAGTGTGCAGCACAGCCGGACCGAGGAAAAGGATTATTCCCCTCTTCACGCGGGTCGGGCCGTGCCCTGGACTACAGCTCCCGTCGTGCCCCTGGCCACTCGTATTCGGCCCCGCCCCGCCTGCCGTGTCCCGCGGCGAGCGCAGGCGCGCTGCACTCGGTCACCGCGGGCTGCGGCGGCTGGGCGGGGCTTTCGGGCGCCCGCGGGACGGTTCCGCCCTCTCACTGCACCCCCGGGCTTCTCTTCGCAAGGTTCACCTCGAATGAGGAACAAGCGGGGAGGGAAGGGAAGGGCTGCGGCGGCGCGGGCGCACCCCGTCGGGCCCGGGGCTGGGGGAGGCCAGGTCACGTAACTGCTGCTCTGGCGTCGGGCCGGGGAGGGGGCGCCAGCCCCGGCAGCGCGAACCCTGCGCGCGCCGCGGCTCTGAAACAGTTACCGGCTAGTAAACAACAGCTGCGCGCGCACCCGCATCAGCTGGCGCCGGGATACTGCACCTGCGACCTCCTTCTCCCTCACCCTGCTGCCCAGTCAGGCCAGCCTGCGTGGCCGTCTCCTCCTCTACTGGGACCCTGAGGAAGAACGACGAGGGGGTGACCTGCGCCGGGGCGGGGGTAGGGGAGAACGCGCCTCCGGCAAAGGGGGTGGCTCGTCCTGTCACACGCAGGAGAAACCTAGCGAGCGGACCGTGGCTCAGTGGACTAGCTACGACTTGCCACGACTCTGAGCTGCAGTCCGAGGTGTCTTGATCCGCTAACCTCCTCCCAGACCCCGAGGACCTTTCTGCTAGGAGAAGAGCGGGCGCGCCACCCCCACCGACCTCTCGGAGACAGGAATCCGCTCTGCCCCTGCATCCTCCTCTGCTCACCCTTCTCTCAGTAGTGTGGGTTATTTTTCCCGTTATGCATGTGCACCTGTTATTTTTCAAGTTATCTTTTGTATTGCAGTCAAAAGTAGCTAGCGTAAGAGGAAGATTTTGCGAGGTTCCCCCCACTTTTTTTGTTCTTAAAAAGAACAAAATGCATCCTCCAGAAACCACCACCAAGATGGCTTCAGTTCGGTTCATGGTGACACCGACAAAGATCGATGACATTCCAGGTTTGTCAGACACCAGTCCGGACCTCAGCTCTCGATCTAGTTCCCGAGTAAGATTTAGCTCCCGGGAAAGCGTGCCTGAAACAAGCCGGAGTGAGCCTATGAGTGAGATGTCTGGGGCCACCACTTCGCTGGCAACTGTTGCACTGGATCCACCCAGTGACCGGACTTCTCACCCCCAGGATGTCATCGAGGGTAAGTAGAAACACAGACCGCAGCATACTTTCTTTTCTTTTCTTTTCAATTGTTTGTTTTTCAGACCTGAGTCAGAACTCCATCACAGGGGAACACAGCCAACTGTTAGGTATAGTATTACTGTGGGGATTGACTTTATCCCTCTGGGTACCACTTCTTTAAAGTAAGTGCATAATTTGACAAGAATTTCTCTTTTTTTTTTTGAGACAGTGTCTCGCTTTTAAAGTAAGTGCATAATTTGACAAGAATTTCTCTTTTTTTTTTTGAGACAGTGTCTCGCTCTGTCACCAGGCTGGAGTGCAGTGGTGCGATCTCCACTCACTGCAAGCTCCGCCTCCCAGGTTCATGCCATTCTCCTGCCTCAGCCTCCCAAGTAGCTGGGACTACAGGCGCCCGCCACCACACCCAGCTAATTTTTGTATTTTTAGTACAGACAGGGATTCCTTTGTTTGTGATGGAAGAGTATTTCATTGTGCTCCTGCACTATAATTTTATTCAGCCAGTTTCCTACTCATTCAGCATTATTTAGATAGTAAAATGAGAAAAAAGAAACATAATAGTGTCTGGGCGCAGTGGCTCACACCTGTAATCCCAGCAGTTTGGGAGGCTGAGGTGGGTGGATCACCTGAGGTCAGGAGTTCAAGACCAGCCTGGCCAACATGGCAAAACCCCATGTCTACTAAAAATACAAAAAATTAGCCAGGCATGGTGGCAGGCGCCTATAATTCCAGCTACTCGGGAGGCTGAGGTAGGAGAATTGCTTGAACCCTGGAGGCGGAGGTCGCAGTCTGCTGAGATTGTGCCACTGCACTGCAGACTGGGCAACAGAGCAAGACTCCGTCTCAAAAAAAAAAAGAAAGAAAGAAAAAAAGAAACATAATAGTA